CTCCGCCTCCTGAGTTCAAGCCATTCTCCTGCCTCAGCCCCCCGAGTAGCTGGGATTACCGGCGCCCGCCACCACGCCCAGCTAGTTTTTGTATTTGTAGTGGAGACCGGGTTTCACCATGTTGGCCAGGCTGGTCTCCAACTGCTGATTTCAGGTGATCACCCCCCCGCCTGGGCCTCCCAAAGTGCTGGGATTGCAGGCGTGAGCCGCCGCGCCGGGCCCTTGTTTTGTTTTCTAGATTGAAGAAAATTTTTTCTCAGAAGTTATCTAGAATTTACACCGATTTGGTAAAGCACACTTTTGTGAACAAAGGTGGGTGGAAGCGTTTGTTTTTCCTTCCTACTTGATCCTTCCAAAGTTTGGAAACTATTCATAAATATTCTTACTTTGATGTACACATGTTCTCCTTATAAGCAGGCTGTAATCAGAATGATTGGTTATATTATCAAGGCTTTGACTGAAACATCCTATTTAAGAATACGCAGAAAATGCCTGGCTTCGAGTTTGCAGCCTTACGTTCCAGTCAGGGGGAAACTGTCACTCCCTGCAGGCCTGAGAACCTGAGAGCTTTTCCGGGAGCAACTTGGCAGGGAGGGTCCCGGCAGCTGCTCCGTGGGCAGGAACCATGGGGCGCAGCCCCGGGCGACCCTCGGGCCGGCGGGGACCTTCCGCTTCCTGGCGTCTTTCTCCATCGCCCCGCCGGCTGCTGGGGAAGCGGCGGGTGCCCAGTGCCTGGAGGTCGCTCTCTCCCCACCTCTGGCTGCGGGAACGGAGAGGCCGCGGCGGCCGGAGCAGGGTGGGCGGCCTGAGGCGAGAGCCCAGCCGGCCTCCGCGGGGAATATGGCGACCTGCGGCGAGCTGAGCGTCAACTGCTGCGCCGCCGACTTCTCGGAGCAGCGAAGGCGACTCGAGAGAAGACGCCGCCAAGTGGAACCCGGGCCCCGCGGCCCTGGGATGGGGCAGCAGCCACTGCAGCCAGGAAGCCCTGGGCGGGGCGCTGGGCGCCAACGAGCGTCACGGCAACCTCCATGCGGCGCCCTCACCAGCCTACAGGCGGCACCGCAGCAGCCTCCAGGCAGCGCCCACACCAGCCTACAGGGGTCGCCGCTCGCACTGCACCTGCCTCCGCCGCCCCGGGGTGTGAACTGCGCTGTCTGTCGGCCTGGCTACGCTGACCCGGGCAGCCCAGGCCCGCAGCAGCCGGACGAGGAGCCCAGGGCCACTGCCCGGGGTTACGAGAAGGAGCAGGACGGTGCCCCAGAAAAATGCAAGAGCTCAGAGCTAGGGCCCCCGTGCCAGGAAAGGCTAGGAGCAGAAGATGGAGAGATGGAGATGGAGAAGCGGCAGGTGGGAAGGAGCGGCGCTCCACCGGTGGGGTCAGCATGCGCTGGCGGGGCTTAGAGTATGAAGAGGAAGAAGCTGGGCAGAAAGAGCGGAAACGAGAAGGTGCAATGACACAACAGAGCACAATGCAGAATCCAGCCCTAGGACTCCAATAAAGGCTGGGTTTAATTGCAACTCACACACCCCACCCCTAATCAGAGAGGATCAGGGGAGAGAGAGGACCCAAGGAACACTGGAACCTGAAGGGCGGGAATCTGAGGCCAAGACTGATTGTTGGAAATTGTGGGCATCAGGAAAGGAGAAAGTGAGTCAGAATGGGTGGACCGAGGGTGGTGTGACTGGGGACAATCAATTCCTTCACAATCTAGAACCAAAGATTGGATCTTCTGAGAACATCAGAGAAAGAATGTCCTTGCCATCCACAATACAGCAAAACTTCAGGACCTTGAACTTTGGGTTCATAATCTCACAAGAGGGAAGTTTTTCGCCAGAAAAAGATGGCATCCTTGATGTGAACAGCTTTTCCCAAGATCACAGATCAAGACTTCTAGTTTTTTTTTTTGAGACAGAGTCATTTTTTTTTTTTTTTTTGAGACATAGTCTCGGTCTTGTTGCTCAGGTTGGAGTGGAATAGCGCGATCTTGGCTCACTGCAACCTCCGCCTCCTGGGTTCAAGTAATTCTCCTGACTCAGCCTCCAGAGTAGCTGGGATTACAGGCGCCCACCACCATGCCCGGCTAATTTTTTTGTATTTTTAGTGGAGACAGGGTTTCACCATGTTGGCCAGGCTGGTCTCGAACTCCTGACCTCAGGTGATCCGCCTACCTCGGCCTCCCAAAGCGCTGGGATTACAGGCATCAGTCACCGTGCCCGGCCTTGTGATAGTGTCTTACTCTGGCACCCAGGCTGGAGTGCAGTGGTGCAATCTTGGTTCACTGCAACCTTCGCCTCCCAGATTCAAGCGATTCTTGTACATCAGCCTCCCGAGCCGCTGAGACTACAGGCACGTGCCACCATGCCTGGTTAATTTTGTGTGTGTGTGTGTGTGTATGTTTGTGTGTGATGGAGTTTTGCTCTTGTTGCCCAGGCTGGAGTGCAGTGGTGCGATCTTCGCTCACTGCAACGTCTGCCTCCCGGGTTCAAGCGATTCTCCTGCCTCGGGCTCCTGAGTAGTTGGGATTATAGGCGCTCAACACCATACCCGGGGAATTTTTTGTATTTTTAGTAGAGACGGGGTTTCATCATGTTGGCCAGGTTGGTCTCCAACTCCTGACCTCAGGTGATCCACCCGCCTCGGTGTCCCAAAGTGCTGGGATTACAGGCGTGAGCCCTGTGCCCAGCCTCAGTGTCTCTCTCTCTCTCGACTAGAGAGACTGACCAGGGACAATCAACTCTCTCCAGACTGACAGAGAGAGAGACAGAGAGAGCGAGAAAGAGACAGAGTCTGGCTCTCACCCAGGCTGGAGTGCAGTGGTGTGATCTTGGCTCACTGCAACCTCTGCCTTCCGTGTTCAAGCGATTCCTGTGCCTCAGCCTCCCAAGTAGCTGGGATTATAGGTCCACACCACCACGCCCGGCTAATTTTTGTGTTTTTAGTAGAGACAGCCTCACCATGTTGGCCAGGCTGGTTTTGAACTCCTGACCTCAGGTGATCCGCCAGCCTCGGCCTTCCAAAGTGCTGGGATTACAGGCGTGAGTCACCGCGCCCGGCCAAATAAAATAAAATGTTAAAGCAAATTCAGGACTACCCCTCCTCCAAGTCTTCTGTTCCCTTTGGGCGCCCAGGTGAGCGGGGGAGGGGCTGGGGGAGTAATAACATCAAAAGAGCGCCTTTTCCTCCCTTATTCCGAGGAGACTTCCCTGGGCCTGACTCCCGGTCCTGTCCCCAGCGCCCCGCGGCCTCTGGAGCCCCTTCAGTGACCAAGATACAGAGATCAGGACGCCTTTGCGCCGCCCCAGGTGCCCGCCCCTAGCTGGCTCTGCTTGGGCCGCGAGGGAAGGTGAGGTCGGGGGCGGAGCCGGGGCGTGACAGCCGGGGTGTGTGTCCGCCGGGCTTGGTGCCTCCGGTGGCCCTGCAGCACCGTCCCACCTCTGCCACCCTCCGATGGGGCCGCTACCTGTGTGCCTGCCAATCATGCTGCTCCTGCTACTGCCGTCGCTGCTGCTGCTGCTGCTTCTACCTGGCCCCGGGTCCGGCGAGGGTGAGTGAGGAAGGGGCTTTCCCGGAACTCAGCCTGCAGCCTGTCACCTTTGTTTACCCCCCAGCCTCCAGGATATTACGTGTGCACCGGCGTGGGATCCTGGAACTGGCAGGAACTGTGGGTTGTGTTGGTCCCCGAACCCCCATCGCCTATATGAAATATGGTTGCTTTTGTGGCTTGGGAGGCCATGGCCAGCCCCGCGATGCCATTGACTGGTGAGTGCATGCCTGGGACCAGGCCACAAAATCACCTGCTGTCCTGCCCATGTGACATCCGCAGGTGCTGCCATGGCCACGACTGTTGTTACACTCGAGCTGAGGAGGCCGGCTGCAGCCCCAAGACAGAGCGCTACTCCTGGCAGTGCGTCAATCAGAGCGTCCTGTGCGGTGAGTCCCCAGCAGCACCATGCCACCCACCCTTTGCAGGATAATTTTTTTTTTTTTTTGACAGAGTCTCGCTCTGTCGCCCAGTCTGGAGTGCAATGGCGTGATCTCGGCCCACTAAAACCTCCACCTCCTGAATCTCAGCAATTCTCCTGTCTCAGCCTCCTGAGTAGCTGGGACTACAGGCTGACACCACCATGCCCGGCTAATTTTTGTATTTTTAATAGGGACGAGGTTTTGCCATATTGGTCAGGCTGGTCTCGAAGTCCTGGCCTCTGGTGATCCACCAGCCTCAGCCTCCCAAAATGCTGGGATTACAGGCATGAGTCACCATGCCCAGCCTAAACTTGGCAAGATAATAAATAACCTTTTAAAGTGTCGTTGGGCACTTGTCTGGTTGTTTTTCTTTAGGTTACCATGCCAGCAATGATTCCTTTTGAGTTTCTGACAGAAGATAGTGGTTTTCATCCAAATAAGTCAACTACTCTACCCCATCCCTAAGCCACTTGTATGGAAAGAAAAAGAGGAAGAAGCCAGTACTGAGACTGCGTAAGCTTCCCCCAGCATCACCCGCTATGAGATGTGTGGCAGCTGAGACCCGGGAACTGCTCAAGGGCACCAGGCCCCATCTGTCTGCACTCACTCACCTTCCTCAGGTACTCGCATGGGCATGTCACTGACTTTA